TACTATTAAATTGGGCTAAAAGGTTTACAGAGCAAGTGGATTCATTAAAACTGTTTTTTGCTATATTCTCTGTTGTGGCTTTGTCCCAGAGATTTCCAATGCTTCCAGCAGCTTTGGAGTTAGTAACTCTGATATGTTTGCATCTGACTTCTGACCTAAACTTTAGTGTTATTTTCAGCTGTTCTTTGACAGGGAATCCAACAGCTGCTGTTTAATACCACAGACAACTTGTGACACAGGCTGAGTTTCTAGCAATAGGATTAATCTACCAATGTGGGGCACTGATTTGAAGCTGGCTATAATTTTCCTGAACAGGAGGTGGGGGTAGGGAATAAAAAGCCTGAAGCACAGTACTTTCCTTTTTGTTTTTGTTTTTAATTGCAGCAAAATATATGTCTTAATAACTTTTAACCACACAGAAAACATTTTCTTGCTGCAATTAAAAGGTAACAGCAAAGTATTTTGCTTTCTCATGGTATTAATAACTGAACTTGAAAACCTTGTCCAATGGAGCAGAATAGTCACAAAGAAAATCTGAAATGATAGGCACCTATTTATAAATGCTGGTTGAAATATTTTTTAAAAATTCCTAAGAAATCTGAGGCTCTGAGAAAATGTGGCTATTCCATCTAAACTTCATTTAGCAAAGAACAGTAAGTTTTAGAAAAGCAGATTAATCTAAAAATGTGTTTTAAGCAATTTGTGACTTAACCCCAAGACAAATACCAAAACTTTTTTAAAGTACACTTTGGTAGTTCTCTTTGCATCAGAGAGATTTCAAAAATCTTGAAAAGATTGATAACCAGGTCAAAGACTTACTTGTTTCAAAGTCCATGGTTACAATGGCATAGTTTCGGTGGCAAAACTAATTTGGGTTGTCAGGATGTAATTTTTTTTTCCATTTGTTATCAAACATCAGCTGATAAGGAAAGAGCTTGAAGCTGTCCTCCACATTTAAGATAACAGCAAAAATAACAGGCACTTAGTGTCACCATACTAGGGGCGTGGCAATTCTCTCTCGTTCGCTCCTTTCTCTCTCACGATAAACTCAATGGGGTTGTCTATTTTTAACCTCCTGTTCTTTCCTTTTGGCAGAGTAATCAGTGTGAGCTGAGCTCTTTCCCTGAATGAATCCAAGTAACCCTGGCCTTCTGAAATGACCAGCAGACACACAACTGTCCAGAGGCTGCCCAAAGTATAAACTCTGGTTCTAAAGTACCATGTCCAGCCAAGGAAGTCCTAGTGTTGCGCTTTCTACGACGACAGTCAGTTCAGTTGCTGTGCAGGCTGGGGACTCCAAAATCGTTATAGCTGTCATAAAGGTAAGCTAACAACTTCCTTTTTTCTGTGCGGCAAAAGTGCATTTTATTTAATTTTTATTTTTAGTGTGGCAAATGGGTACAACTTCAACTGGCTGAATCACAGCCCAATCTTCTAGAAATTGGCAGCAGTCAAGATGAAACCAAAAAACTTCTTCATGATCATGAACTTCTTTTGGCCAAGCTCAAGGTAAGATACTAAGATGTGAAGCAGAAACAAAACCCTGCCTTATGCCTTTTTCTTTTGTACTTAGGCTTTGGAAGATCGGGTATGGGAACTCTTGCAGGAAGCAGACAAGACAGCTGAAGAGAACAAGGATCAGAGTCAGGTCTATGATGCCATGGCCGAGACTCTGGGTGAAGCATGGGCAGCTCTGGTGTCCATGCTTGAAAGAAGAACAGAGCTCCTTAGGTTGACTTCTGAATTTTTTGAAAATGCCTTAGAGGTTTGTACTTTAAAAAACTTCTCCCTTCCCCATCAAATGTCTTTCCTCTGTATTTCTATTGTAGTTTGCTATTAAAATAGACCAAGCTGAAGATTTCCTCCAGAATACTCATGAGTTTGAGAGTGCTGAGTCCTTAAAATCACTTCTTCAGCTTCATGAACATCATACTAAAGGCAAGAAATATGTTTATTTCTCACAGAAGTGTATTATTCTTTTTTCTTTCTAATTTTCTTCTAGAACTCTTGGAACGGTCTTTAGCCCTTTTAAACAAAAGTCAACAACTCACTGACTTCATAGAAAAATTCAAGTGTGAAGGACCTAATGTGAATCCTGAGTTGACTCAGGGAGCTCATAGCAGCTGTCTGAAGGTTGACCGCCTTCTTGAACTTCTACAAGACAGGAGAAGACAACTAGACAAGTACTTGAAGCAACAGTGGCAAGAATTGAGTCAAGTTCTGCAGATATGTCAGTGGGACCAACAAGAAAACCAGGTAACCCAAAGGGGCATTGGATGATGTTCCAGATTTTGATCTTTCTTTGTTGCCTTTTACCTAGGTTACTTGTTGGTTTCAGAAAACTATAAGAAATTTACAGGAACAAAGTCTAGGTTCATCACTTTCAGACAATGAGGATCGAATTCATAAGCAAGAGGAACTGATAATAAAAGCAAAGGTAAGAGATATATTAGACACACTAAAAATAATATGTATAAAATAATAAGAATAATCTCTTGCAGGAATGGAATTCTGCTGTTGAGAAGCTGAAGAGTGAGGCACTGAGAATTCTGCTGTCAAAGGACTACGTGGAGAAAGAACACCTCCAGCTCTCTCACCAGAAACTCAGTCAGCTTCAAGAAGAATTTGGTCAACTCATGGTGGAAAGGAATACCTGGTTAAAGAAGGCGAATGAATTTTTTAACAGTGCTAACAAGGTCAGTGTGAGGTCAAGTTGATAATTTTCGGTAGCAGAAAATAAAAGTATGTTTTCTTTGGCAGGCATTTGATGTACTTGGAAGAGTTGAAGCTTACCTTAAGCTCCTTAAATCAGAGGGTTTAAGTCTGGCTGTTTTGGCAGTGAGGCATGAGGAATTACACAGAAAAATTAAAGACTGCACAACTGATGCTTTGCAAAAGGGACAAACCTTAATCAGCCAAGTAGACTCCTGCAGGTGAGTAAAGTTGATTTCTTTCTCAGTGTAACGAGTGAATTAACAGCTGGCTTGCTCTGTTCAGCTCTCAGGTGTCCGGCATCCATGAGATGATGGGGTGCATTAAGAGACGAGTGGATCATCTGACCGAACAGTGTTCAGCGCACAAGGAATATGCTCTTAAGAAACAACAACTAACAGCCTCAGTGGAGGGTTACCTACGGAAGGTAGTTTCGTAAACTAAAACTTAAATATCTAACTAAGACTGCCATATATTATTCACTCCTAAAGGTGGAAATGTCAATTCAGAAAATCAGTCCAGTACTTTCTAATGCAATGGATGTTGGTTCTACCCGTTCTGAATCAGAGAAGATTTTGAATAAATATCTGGAACTAGATATCCAAGCTAAGGTAAATAAAATGAGAATGATTATTATGGCTATAGTTTCTGACCTCCAGTGCTTTGCTTTTACAGGAGACATCACATGAATTAGAAGCAGCTGCAAAAACCATGATGGAGAAAAATGAATTTGTATCTGATGAAATGGTATCACTTTCCTCTAAAGCTAGATGGCTAGCAGAAGAATTAAACCTATTTGGCCAAAGCATTGACTATAGATCGCAAGTCCTGCAAACTTACGTGGCATTTCTGAAGTCATCAGAGGAGGTATGGTACTATGTGTTAACCTTCTTCAGCAAAAGTGTTCTTAACTCTCTTTTTTCTTTTTTAGGTAGAGATGCAGTTTCAGAGCTTAAAAGAATTTTATGAAACCGAAATCCCTCAGAAGGAGCAGGATGATGCTAAAGCCAAGCATTGTTCTGACTCGGCTGAGAAGCAGTGGCAGCTATTTTTAAAGAAGAGTTTTATAACACAAGATCTAGGGCTTGAGTTCCTTAATTTAATAAATATGGTAAGAATGGCATTAAATGGATCACACCTTCTAAAAGCTATTATATGAATTATTAATTTAACAGGCAAAAGAGAACGAGATATTAGATGTGAAAAATGAAGTGTACCTCATGAAGAACACCATGGAAAACCAGAAAGCAGAACGGGAAGAACTTAGCCTCCTTCGGCTGGCATGGCAGCTTAAAGCCACGGAAAGCAAGCCTGGAAAACAGCAGTGGGCGGCATTCAAAGAGCAACTTAAAAAGGTGAGGCAAGGAACAATGGGATGTGAAAAGGAATGCATGTGTAACTGTCCAATATTTATTTCAGACTTCTCACAACTTAAAACTTCTTCAGGAAGCACTTATGCCTGTGTCTGCACTTGACCTCGGAGGGAGCCTCCAGTTCATTTTAGATCTACGACAAAAATGGAATGACATGAAGCCTCAGTTCCAGGTGAAGAAATATATTGCTGGATTTGGGTGAATGCAAGATTTTTTTATTGCTTTCAATGTTTTAGCAATTGAATGATGAGGTTCAGTACATTATGAAAGAATCAGAGGAGTTAACTGGCAGAGGAGCCCCTGTAAAAGAAAAGTCTCAACAACTGAAGGACCTTATTCACTTCCATCAAAAACAGAAAGAGAGAATCCAGGATTACGAGGATATCCTGTACAAGGTGGTCCAGTTCCATCAAGTCAAGGAAGAGGTAAGGCTTAGAAGGGATGTCTGAAAAATCCTCCCAGGTTAATTGTTAATGCCCTAAATTGTAGCTGGGACGTCTCATCAAATCAAGAGAGCTGGAGTTTGTAGAGCAGCCGAAGGAACTGGGTGATGCCCATGATGTGCAGATTCACCTCCGGTGCTCTCAGGAAAAGCAAGCCCGTGTAGACCATCTCCACAGACTGGCCCTTTCCTTAGGAGTCGACATCATCTCATCAGTGCAGCGGCCTGTAAGCATCTAATAACACTATCATTTAGACTCTTCTCTCTGTTACCACCATTTGTCTCTTTTAGCACTGCTCTAATGTTTCTGCAAAGAACCTACAGCAGCAGCTGGAGCTCCTTGAGGAGGACAGCATGAAGTGGCGTGCCAAAGCTGAGGAGTATGGACGGACCCTGTCCCGTAGTGTGGAGTACTGCGCCATGAGAGACGAGATAAATGAGGTGGGTGTGGGAGGGGTGAGAACTGGCACATTGAAACCACCTATTTCTTTTTATTGAACTACAGCTCAAAGACTCATTCAAAGATATCAAAAAGAAATTCAATAATTTGAAGTTTAATTACACTAAGAAAAATGAAAAATCTCGGAATCTGAAGGCGCTTAAATATCAAATTCAGCAAGTTGATATGTATGCTGAAAAAATGCAGGTAACAAGAAAGTATGGTTTGTATATGTGCGCGTTGTTTAAAAAACTTTTTGTTTTTCACACAGGCTTTGAAAAGGAAAATGGAAAAAGTTAGTAATAAAACCTCTGATTCTTTCTTAAATTATCCAAGTGATAAAGTTAATGTCCTTTTGGAAGTCATGAAGGATTTGCAAAAACATGTGGATGACTTTGACAAAGTTGTGACAGATTACAAGAAGAATTTGGACCTGACTGAGCATTTCCAGGAGGTGATAGAAGAGGTATTCTCTTTTTGCAGTGGTATCCATGTTGTTTTCATCTGTGCTTTATCCCATTTAAATTTAGTGTCATTTTTGGTACGAAGATGCAAGTGCCACAGTTGTAAGAGTTGGAAAATATTCCACAGAGTGCAAGACAAAGGAAGCTGTGAAAATTCTCCACCAGCAGTTTAATAAGTTTATTGCACCCTCAGTGCCGCAGCAAGAAGAAAGGATTCAGGAGGCCACTGACCTTGCTCAGCACTTATATGGTGAGATCTCTTTTAAGATATCCAGTGATTGGTTTAAAACTAGTTTCATCCTTCTCCTCCCCAGGTTTGGAAGAAGGACAGAAATATATTGAGAAAATAGTGACAAAACACAAAGAGGTTCTTGAATCTGTGACTGAATTATGTGAGTCCCTCACAGAGCTCGAAGAAAAACTGAAGGTAATTTCTTCTTCCTAGAATATGTATTTTCACTCATGCTCTCACTAACTGTTGCTTTGTACAGCAGGGAGATGTTTTAAAGATGAATCCGAATTTGGAAGACTTCCATTATGATTACATTGACTTGCTAAAGGAACCAGCAAAAAATAAGCAGACAATATTCAATGAAGAAAGGAATAAGGTAAAGAAAACTACTTAACCTCAGCTATTGAGAATAAGGATGATTTGGCTTTTCTTTTTTCAAGGGGCAGGTGCAGGTGGCAGATCTTTTGGGCATCAATGGAACAGGGGAAGAGCGACTACCACAAGACCTGAAGGTGTCCACTGACAAGGAGGGTGGCGTCCAGGACCTGCTCCTGCCTGAAGACATGCTCTCAGGGGAAGAATATGAGTGTGTCTCACCTGATGACATCTCCTTGCCTCCTCTCCCAGGAAGCCCTGAGTCCCCTCTTGCACCATCTGACATGGAGGTGGAAGAGCCTGTCAGCTCCTCCCTCAGCCTTCACATAAGCAGCTATGGGGTGCAGGCTGGGACCAGCAGCCCAGGGGATGCCCAGGAATCTGTTCTTCCACCACCTGTTGCCTTTGCGGATGCATGCAATGATAAGAGAGAAACATTTTCAAGTCATTTTGAGAGGCCTTACCTCCAGTTCAAAGCTGAGCCCCCACTAACCTCCAGAGGATTCGTGGAAAAGAGTACTGCCTTACACAGAATCAGTGCTGAACATCCAGAGAGCATGATGAGTGAAGTGCATGAGAGAGCTTTACAGCAGCACCCTCAGGCTCAGGGTGGTTTGCTAGAAACACGGGAGAAAATGCATGCTGATAATAACTTCACTAAAACCCAAGATAGGCTGCATGCTTCCTCTGATGCATTCTCGGGCCTCAGGTTTCAATCAGGCACCAGCAGGGGCTATCAGAGGCAAATGGTTCCTCGAGAAGAGATTAAAAGCACATCAGCAAAGAGCAGCGTGGTCAGCCTAGCTGACCAGGCACCTAATTTCTCCAGGCTCCTGTCTAATGTAACTGTCATGGAAGGTTCTCCAGTGACTTTGGAAGTTGAAGTAACAGGATTTCCAGAGCCTACACTGACATGGTGGGTAGCCTATAATGACAAGCCATAAATGGATGGTCTGCTTTGTTTTTGTTTTTGTTTTTAGGGGTAGCTGGATATCTGAATTTTCATATGCAATATTCCAATTTTTAAAGGATTTCAAAAAATTCAGTTTTCCAAAAACATTGTCTGAGCCAGTCAAAGCAATTCTCTCGCCACCAGTTGCCAACTTCTGCTTGAAAGATAAACAGCGCATAATACCAGCTACTCAGGAGGCTGAGGCAGGCAGATTGCTTGAAACCAGGAGTTCAAGACCAGCCTGGGTAACATAGCGAGATCCTATCTCTTAAAAAAATCCTGACTTTAAAAACTGCCTCTCTGCTTCAGGTACAAGAAGGGCCAGAAATTGTCTGCAGATGGGCACTTACAGGTTTTACACAAGGAGACAAGGCATTCGGTGTTCATTCCAAAGGTATGCAAGGCAGACGCAGGCCTCTATGTGGCTCGGGCCCAAAACTCTAGCGGCGCTCTCTCTTCCAATGTCATCCTCCACGTGACAGGTAACTGCAGGCTGCCAATCACAAGAGTAAACTGGATAACCCTGTGTGTCGTCTATGTTAGTGTGTCCCTAATGTACTGGCTCCTCACACAATAACTGTGGTGTTGGCACCAATGGACATCATTCTCATGTGCCTAAAGAAAAGTGCCGCCGTTTATCTTCCTGCACCTCCTGCAAAGCATCTCCCACCAAGTGTATCTCCAGTCTGATCACCATACTTGTTTGGCTAATACCACTGCTAGGTGAAATAATCAAATTTTCTGGAGCGTTTAATATATTTGAGAAGCTTGGTAAATTATCTGTAGTGGATAAGAACAGATTTTTGTACTCTAGAAACAGATGTTTTCAACATAATATGCAGCAAAATTATTCTATGCCTATTCCCTCCTAATTTAAGGGCGTGCAGATGAAGGCTGACATCGGCATAGAAATGTGCTAAATTTCAAATATGGTTGTTCAATAATATATTTTTAATTGTATTTTAAAACATCCCTTTGTAGGGAATATCAGTAGAACTATTGAATTGATGTTGTATTTTTGCATTAGCTGTCCTTTAATTTTGCTTTCCATGTCTTGATCTTGTTACCGAAATGCATTCTGTGTAATTTCAACGTAGACTACGTTCCTGAGTCTGATGATGTCATTGTAAATAATCATTCCTCATGTTGCTCTCACGGGTTTGACATTGGAGGATAGATGTGCCATCAACTTTAAATAGAGTTTCCATCTTTTGTCAGCTCTGCATGTCATACAGCAAGATGGAACACAGGTTGCAAGAAAGAACCAACGTTATTCCTGACATTCTATTGATGTGTTTTGAGCAGCAATGTGTAACCAGGTGTTTCTGCTTCTAATCTTGATTCTGCTGATGACCATTTTTATACTTTATGGCAAAGCCTCATTGCCTCAGTTTCCTGTCTGGAAAATGAGTTCATCATCTACCTCTTGGGCAATTGAGAGTTTTCATTTTGTGTCTTTTAAACATCTGGAAAATGGAAAACACTGAGGGCTAAGGATAATGATATTGTTTAATGTAATTTGTCATCAGACCGGCCTCCTGCTCACTATTTCTTTTTTTTTAGATGCTGTTTTTTTAGAATATTAAATTAAAGGAGTGCTGTTAATATGTAATCTTCAACTAGTTCCATGGAGGAAAGTGATGTTTTATGAATTAGAGCTTAAATTCCTATCTAATTTCTGAAGACTGCATTCTTTTCAAAGACTTGAAATTAAACTCAGGAGGATACATTTTGTTTGTTCTAGGGGGAAACGTAATAGAATGGTATGAGATGAATTCTATCCTTTTACAATAATTATTACTATAATATTGAAGTATTCTATGCCTTTCTGAAACACTTTATTCAGAAAAGATCATTTTTTGGCTTCCTTTTAAAAATAAGCTTGAAGTAGGGAAGCATTTGCTTCTTAGATTTTAAATGTAGTCTTATTATGCTGAGGAAAATCTTTAGTTGAAAGAATAATTCATTACAGATTTTTGATGAAGGGAAGAAATTAATTATGTTGCTGGAAGACTGTCTACAAATAATCAAAATATTTAAATGTAATGTATTCAAGTTGTTATTAAAAAGTTACTGAATGTTATCTGAAGATGTGAAATGTGTAGTCAAGTAAAAAGTTGGCGTATACTTTCTTGGGCTGCATATCCAATTTAATTAAAAAATTAAATCTCAGTTTCCTTCTAAATTTTGATAGAACTATATTAAAAGCTTGTATACACAGCATTCTAGGAAATTTCTCTTAACTATCTTTTTTTTGTTTTTTTTGTTTTTTTTTTTTTTTTTTGAGAAAGAGTCTTGCTCTCTTGCCCAGTGCAGTGGTGCCATCTTGGCTCACTGCAACCTCCACCTCCGGGTTCAAGCAATTCTCCTGCTTCAGCCTCCTGAGTAGCTAGGATTACAGGCATGCCTACCTAATATTTACATTTTTAGTAGAAACCAGGTTTCACCATGTTGGCCAGGCTGGGCCTCAGCCTCCCAAAGTGCCAGGATTACAGGTATGAGCCACCATAGCCGGCCTCTTGTATCCTTTTTGTCCAATTTCAAATAATGTGTGAATCTTGCCTAACTGCTGTTGCCCACGTTGAAGCTAAAGAGTAAAAACCTATTCATGAACAAAGAAGGCAGGTGAGACCCGGTAACAAACTGTCTCTCTTCCCACTTTCTCTTTCTTATTAATTTGGCAGGATCTCCCTTCCCATTTTGTCAACATGGTTGAATTTGTGTGTTGGGGTTGTTAGGGCATGGGAATTCCTGGTTTGCTTTCTCTATTGCATGCTTGTTCATGTTAACTCTTTGGGGAGCAGAATGAGATACATATGCATCCATGGTTATGATGGAAAAAAGCATGCAAAATCCATTTTTAGAGAGAGAGAGAAAGAGAAAGGTGGGGGTGGGGGAGCACAAAGATCAGAAGAGTACTATGCTGATATTCAAGATATAGTACAGATAGCTTTCTGTGTACCTATCCATCTACCTATTCATCTGGGCTATTGATTGACTCCCACAGCAGTAAAGAATAATTACGCAGTTATTCTTCTGGTTATGTTTTAATTTCAAAAAGTTAAGTGTGATTTTCCTTTTTGCTGGGATTTCTGTCTTGAGCAAATAATTATTCTTATGAAAGTATCAATTGCAGTTACTGGTTAAAAATGTAAGACCTAGGAAATTTAAGTGTTGTTTCTATTTTAAGGTATATACATAATTTATAACCATTTACTTCTAGAGAAAATCCTGAATGGTTAGTAATATCAAAACATTTTCAACAAGAAAACTAAAATGAAAAGAAAGTTTAAAAATTACATGTGTTACAGCTCTTTTAGAATTTGTCTAGCAGGTTTTCTGGTGAAAATTAAACTCAAGATTTTCACCAGAAAACGTTTTAAAACTTCTAAACTCTTAAACAAATTATAAATACTTGATACTTTGAAGAACTGCAAAACAAAATGTTTTTAAGTTTTCATAAGGCAAAATCATTGAGTTTTCCAGCTTTGATTTTCCAATAAAAGGATGTATAAATATTTGGTGGTAGTTTTTCACACTCAATTCCAAGAGAAATTTACTGTAGGAATCTGTACATTTGAATCTCTGAATATTCTATGATATTTAAAATATTTGAACAAGATGCAGAAAATTTTTTAGCTATATTAATCAATAATGGTAACCTCTATCACTCATAATCAAGACACATACTTAAAATAGATGACTACAAGACCCTTCTAACTGCTTTGCTCAAATTTAAATTTCCTCAAGTAGTTCATAGACCCTTTACAACCTGGCCTCCCCTCTCTGGCCTCGGTTTGATCCCCTCCTATTACCCCCAACCCCTAGTAAAGTGACATTTAACTTCAGGGTTTTAACATATCATGCTCTTCTCTCCAGCCCTTTCTTCCTATAACTCTCTTACTATCTTCACCACCCTATCTTCATGTGACTTAACTCTTGCTTATGTTCCAGTTCTGCTGAGACACAACTTCCCCTGGGAAGCCTCCTGACCCATCAAGTCCAGAGTAGATGGTCCTGCCATGTGCACTGTCAGCACCTGCACTGCCCAGCCACGCCCCTGAATATACACAAAGGAATCGCAGGTTTGAGCATCAGTCTCCTCTGGCTAGGCTGTAAGAACCTTATCAGCAGGATTCATGACAGCCCTGTTGTCATTGTATTGCCAGTACCTAAGACACAGTCACACTCAGTAAACTCTTTTGAATTGAATTGTTGCCAAAGGTAAACAAAGATAAACCTAGCTTGTTTTTCTCCCCTTTTTAGAGGGAGGAGAGGGGAAATGTAAAAAGACAAAGATGATTCTCCCTTCTTATAGACAGGAGTCAATCCGAATCAGGCCCTAACAATGAAGCACTCATGAAAATCTCTCACCTCATCTGCAAAACTTGTGTGAGAACCCTCCAGACCCTCTGGGCTAGACCCTGATTGAAAATTTGAATTTAAAAATAGATGCTGGCTCCACGGACTAAAATAATAGTAAGGAGGAAAGAGGAAAGGTCCAGGATTGTTGTTCCTGGATCAATATTGTTCCAACATTTTAAAGTGTTCCAACATTTTAAAACATATGTACTTAGGCATAAATCATCATCCGGTATGAGGAACTGGATGCCTCCACTCTCTATGACTAAATCCAAACTGTCAAAACCAGAATTTATGTACTTCTTTAGAACACTACGTAAATGATCAATATTTAATTGTAGCTGGGGCTCAGTAGTCTGGGCTGTGAACAGATCTTATTTGAAACCAGTATTTCATACAAACTTGTAAATATAAAGAAAGCCAAATCCAAGAACTTAAGAGTATTTGAATTCCAAATGAAGAAAGGAAAGAATATCTTATTTTGTTCTGCTTTATGTTTGTCTTTATTCATGACCATTTCTTACTAAAAATCACCATCTGAAGCTTTTGAAACTCCTGTTGTATGCACAGCATTTTAAGTGCAGCCATGAAATAAGTTAGTTGAAACAAAATAAAATATCTCCTTCCAGTATGCTCTGATATTGTGTCAATGTAAATGCCAAG